AATACCAAGGCCATAAAAGGCAAACACGCACTAGGTAAACAACATTAACTAGAAAAATCCTAAAACCATGTTGACACATCATATCTATCTGTGCACTAAAACAATAATACATTATGGTTAAATGTCATTTATATCAATAACTCAGTAATTTAGAAACTAAAGAATAAATGTATTATTTCAACAGCTATCAAAAATCACTTCAAAATATGAAAGAATAAAAAGAAAACTTTATTGATTCAAAAAAGGAATATTTACCCCAAATTGAGATCAACCATCATAGTTGAAGATGAAATGCTAGAAGCACTTCCACAAATGCAAGATTGACCAACTTGCTACTACTAATTTTAAGAGTATTCATTGGACATTGGAGATTCTAGTCACTGAAATTATAGAGGAACAATAATTTCTTATGTAATACTTAAATCAGGTGAAGGATGAAGGTTGGGTTTGGGGGAGGCATAAAGTGTTCCAAGAAATATCACAGGTAAAGAGTTAAGACCTGGAAAGTGGAATAATTGTTTAATTCACAAGAAATTGGGAAAAGGGTCAATTATTCTGCCATATTCACATTATTATTGTTAAATACTTTACAAATAAATAAAATGTCCCCAACCAATATTTGTTGACTTCAAGGAGGAGGTTTCATTTTCTCATATATATTTTTACTATCCATTTTTAAAATAGGAGATTTTCTTAGGATTTCGGTGGGGAGTCAGAGTTTAGTTTCATGCTCCTAGATTTAAGAAGACTATAAATTAATTCTTCTACGAATCCAGATTATCACAGGGGAAAACGACATCAGCTATTACTTACTAGCATTACTGTGACCATTTGAGGATAAAGATGGAATGAAACAGCAAAGATACCGGGGACAAATCATTCTTGTTGCAGAATTCCTTCAATCCGCCATCTTTTTGTTCTAGTCTTGATAACGGGAATAACATCCACAAAACGCAAGGTGGCGCTGCTGGCTAAAAAGAGAGAGAGAAAAATAATTTCACAAAGAAAGGATGTTACAGATTCCAGAGCAAAGAGGCAATCTGAAGAGAAAAGCATAGGAAAGGAAACAGTGGTAATAGGAATTGGGGTAAAATGAGGATCCTTCCCCACAAACATTGCTATTATTCAGCTCATTTCAAAGGATTCCGCTGCTGCCATTTGTGAGAGCCGCTGGAGGCTGAGTGAAAGTCATTTTGAAAGACTGATCCAAAGAAGAATGGAGGCCAGAGTGGAGCGTGCTGTGCAGAAAAGGCAAGTCTTATTTCTTTGTGTATTTCTGGGAATGTCTTGGGCTGGCGCCGAACCGCTTCGGTATTTTGTGGCGGAGGAAACCGAGAGAGGCACCTTTCTTACCAACTTGGCAAAAGACCTAGGGTTAGGGGTAGGGGAACTGAGAGCCCGGGGAACTAGAATTGTTTCAGACCAGAACATGCAAATTTTACTGCTCAGTTCGCTTACTGGTGATCTACTTCTAAATGAGAAATTGGACCGAGAGGAACTGTGTGGCCCCAGAGAGCCCTGTGTGCTGCCTTTCCAGTTGTTATTGGAAAAACCTTTTCAGATTTTCCGTGCTGAACTATGGGTCAGAGACATCAATGATCACGCTCCAGTATTTCTAGACAGAGAGATTTCCTTGAAAATATTAGAAAGTACCACTCCAGGGGCGGCATTTCTCCTAGAGAGTGCACAGGATTCAGATGTTGGAACCAACAGCCTGAGTAACTACACCATCAGCCCCAATGCCTATTTCCATATTAATGTCCATGATAGCGGGGAGGGGAATATCTATCCCGAATTGGTGCTGAATCAAGTGCTGGATCGGGAAGAGATACCAGAGTTCAGTTTAACCCTCACCGCTTTAGACGGCGGCTCTCCTCCAAGATCAGGGACCGCCCTCGTGCGCATTCTGGTTCTAGACGTAAATGACAACGCCCCTGATTTTGTGCGGTCGCTCTACAAGGTGCAGGTGCCCGAAAATAGCCCCGTTGGTTCCATGGTTGTCTCCGTGTCAGCCAGAGATTTAGATACCGGAAGTAATGGGGAAATAGCCTATGCATTTTCTTACGCCACTGAAAGAATTCTCAAAACGTTTCAAATCAATCCAACATCTGGCAGTCTTCATCTTAAAGCGCAATTGGACTATGAGGCAATTCAAACTTACACATTAACTATTCAGGCCAAAGACGGCGGCGGGCTTTCTGGAAAATGCACTGTAGTGGTTGATGTAACAGATATAAACGATAATCGACCCGAGCTGCTCCTGTCTTCACTTACTAGCCCAATTGCAGAAAACTCACCCGAGACAGTCGTGGCTGTTTTTAGGATTAGAGACAGAGATTCCGGGAACAATGGAAAGACAGTGTGCTCCATCCAGGACGATGTCCCCTTCATCCTGAAGCCATCTGTCGAAAACTTCTATACTCTGGTAACAGAGAAACCTTTGGATCGAGAGAGGAACACTGAGTACAACATCACCATCACCGTCACCGACTTGGGGACACCCAGGCTGAAAACCGAGCACAACATAACCGTGCTGGTCTCCGACGTCAATGACAACGCTCCCGCCTTCACCCAAACCTCCTACACCCTGTTTGTCCGTGAGAACAACAGCCCCGCCCTGCCCATCGGCAGTGTCAGCGCCACAGACAGAGACTCGGGCACCAACGCCCAGGTCATCTACTCCCTGCTGCCGTCCCAGGACCCGCACCTGCCCCTCGCCTCCCTGGTCTCCATCAACGCGGACAACGGCCACCTGTTTGCCCTCAGGTCCCTGGACTACGAGGCCCTGCAGGCGTTCGAGTTCCGCGTGGGCGCCACAGACCGCGGCTCCCCCGCGCTGAGCAGCGAGGCGCTGGTGCGCGTGCTGGTGCTGGACGCCAACGACAACTCGCCCTTCGTGCTGTACCCGCTGCAGAACAGCTCCGCGCCCTGCACCGAGCCGTTGCCCCGGGCGGCCGAGCCGGGCTACCTGGTGACCAAGGTGGTGGCGGTGGACGGCGACTCGGGCCAGAACGCCTGGCTGTCGTACCAGCTGCTCAAGGCCACGGAGCCCGGGCTATTCGGCGTGTGGGCGCACAATGGCGAGGTGCGTACCGCCAGGCTGCTGAGCGAGCGCGACGCAGCCAAGCAGAGGCTGGTGGTGCTGGTCAAGGACAATGGCGAGCCTCCGCGCTCGGCCACCGCCACGCTGCACGTGCTCCTGGTGGACGGCTTCTCCCAGCCCTACCTGCGGCTCCCGGAGGCGGCCCCGGACCAGGCCAACTCGCTCACCGTCTACCTGGTGGTGGCGTTGGCCTCGGTGTCTTCGCTCTTCCTCCTCTCGGTGCTCCTGTTCGTGGCGGTGCGGCTGTGCAGGAGGAGCAGGGCGGCCCCGGTGGGTCGCTGCTCGGTGCCTGAGGGCCCCTTTCCACGACATCTGGTGGACTTGAGCGGCACCGGGACCCTATCCCAGAGCTACCAGTATGAGGTGTGCCTGACTGGAGGCTCCGGGACAAATGAGTTCAAGTTTCTGAAACCAATTATCCCCAACCTGCTACCCCAGAGCACAGGCAGGGAAGTGGAAGAAAATCGCCCATTTCAGAATAATTTGGGTTTCTGATAAAGAATGTAAACTAAATCCGCGTCTGTGAATACGTTTCTGATTAGGAACTTATTGCGAGGTTCCCTTAAGGGAGTGTCTTTACATCATTTCAAATATGTACTCTTGAAGTCAAGCAATAAATTTCTATACATAAAATAGGATCCTGATTTAGTATCAAGAACCCTTCACAAAGCATGAAATGTATATGTGTAATGTTTTATGTCAAACAATTATGCTTAATATACAGTCTATTAAATGTAAGTCTTGTTTGAGATATTTTAAATTGCTTTCCATTGTTTTCAATCTCTACTGAGACTTCCTGAGTTGATTAGAAAGCTGTATGAGTGTACCTACCCTAGTCTCAGAAGCATAGACTGTAGAGTATCTTTTTAAGCATTTTTAAAAAATGCTTTTAATGCATCATACACTATTTTAACACTTTTAATCTGAGAAGAAGCATATGAGGCATGGTATTTTAGGAATGAACAAATAGATGGTCTTAGAGATTCAGTAAGTTCACTAAGTTCCACTAACTAATAAGTGACAAAACTGAGCATCCATCCCAGATCTGTCTGACTCTGGGTCAGTGACCCTGCTCCGATTCCATACTGTTTTCTGTCATTAGATATCACCTGGCAAGTTTCTGCCTAATTAAGGAGAAGTCTTTTATCATATTTATACTGCTGTCCAATCTTTTCTATATTTAGAAATAATAATGTACATATTTATCTATGGTTTTATTTTCTTATACACCAAAAGTCCTGCTTTTCTGGGTCAATTTTCAACTATTATTACTAATGCTCTGATCTGTCCAAACTCAAGCGGAAAACAAAATTGAAAGGGCAACCTGTGCCTTCTCCTTTCTTCAGAACATATGACTTTCATTTCCCAGAAAAAAGATTAATGGTCCTGAGTAGGAATATTACATAATTTTGATTGCATCATTAGTTAATTATTTTCTTCATATTGTAGATTTTCTGCAGTCACCCATACTTAACATTTGTAATACATTTTCCTGATTTGAAAGTTTGTTTTTAAAAGTTTTCTATTAATTATAGTGCACTATTGAATCAGGAAAATTTAAGAAAAAGAATAGTTAGTTTTAAATGCATAATATCAAAGAGAATCATAGATGATCATTAAATTTTTAGAAATTCTCGGAAGTTAAGGAGAAGCACTGTTTTTTATAAAAATTTACAACTGATTTTTATTTTTA